CTATGTTGACCCCCACGCCCTCCTCCAGAAAGAAGAGCCTGGAGGGCATGAAGAAGGCACGGGTCGGGGGTAGTGATGAAGAGGCCTCTGGGATCCCTTCAAGGACGGCGAGCCTGGAGTTGGGTGAGGACGATGATGAACAGGAAGATGATGACATCGAGTATTTCTGCCAGGCGGTGGGCGAGGCGCCCAGTGAGGGTATGGAGTGGGGTCTGCAGCAGGGCACCCAGAGCCTGTCCTTGTCTCTGGGGGCCCTGACACTGTCTCTCCCCACAGACCTGTTCCCCGAGGCCAAGCAGAAACGGCTTGCCAAGTCTCCAGGGCGGAAGCGGAAGCGGTGGGAAATGGATCGAGGCAGGGGTCGCCTTTGTGACCAGAAGTTTCCCAAGACCAAGGACAAGTCCCAGGGAGCCCAGGCCAGGCGGGGGCCCAGAGGGGCTTCCCGGGATGGTGGGCGAGGCCGGGGCCGGGGCCGCCCAGGGAAGAGAGTGGCCTGAGCCCAAGCCGCACCGGAGCAGCGGCTGGATTGAACGCCCCAGATTGGGGCCCGAGATGTGGCCCTCGGTTTCCTTTCATAAAGGAGTTGTGTCCCCAGCCCTTCCACTCCAGTAAAGAACTGAATTGGCCAGGGGTCCACGTCAGCGTTTGGGATGGGGGATTCTGGAGCCATACAAAGCAACCCAGAGAGTCCTGGGCCGGCCACACCCGAGAGTCCCTCCCACCTGGTTTCTTCCTGGAAGCTGGGTCTCTCCCCTACCCTGCACGGGGTTGGTTTCATTGGTGGCAGCAGCAGCCATGAGTGGCCCCTCCCCCCAGTCCCACCAAAGAGCCGTGCAAGCAGACAGGTCACACTTTCAGCAGATGAGCTTGAACCTCAGGAGGGTTGTGGCACAATGAGGAAGGAAACGTGGGTGGAAAGGCACGCTGGCCTGCTCTGCTGGCTGGGCCAGTAACTGGGGATGGGGCTGGGGCAGGGCCCACTAAGCCACTGGTGACTGGGGGAGGGGCTGGGGAACTGGGTAGCAGACACAGGCTGAGGATCGGCACGGGAGCATGGCAGCCAACGTCTCGGGTAAGGAGAAGGCATGTTGGCTGTCTCTGGGGAGGGCTCAGCTGGTGACACCTTCTGCCCACAGGTGCCAAGTCCTGCCCTGCCAACTTCTTGGCAGCTGCCGACGACAAACTCAGTGGGTTCCAGGGGGACTTCCTGTGGCCCATACTGGTGGTTGAGTTCCTGGTGGCCGTGGCCAGCAATGGCCTGGCCCTGTACCGCTTCAGCATCCGGAAGCAGCGCCCATGGCACCCCGCCGTGGTCTTCTCTGTCCAGCTGGCAGTCAGCGACCTGCTCTGCGCCCTGACGCTGCCCCCGCTGGCCGCCTACCTCTATCCCCCCAAGCACTGGCGCTATGGGGAGGCCGCGTGCCGCCTGGAGCGCTTCCTCTTCACCTGCAACCTGCTGGGCAGCGTCATCTTCATCACCTGCATCAGCCTCAACCGCTACCTGGGCATCGTGCACCCCTTCTTCGCCCGAAGCCACCTGCGACCCAAGCACGCCTGGGCCGTGAGCGCTGCCGGCTGGGTCCTGGCCGCCCTGCTGGCCATGCCCACACTCAGCTTCTCCCACCTGAAGAGGCCGCAGCAGGGGGCGGGCAACTGCAGCGTGGCCAGGCCCGAGGCCTGCATCAAGTGTCTGGGGACAGCAGACCACGGGCTGGCGGCCTACAGAGCGTATAGCCTGGTGCTGGCGGGGTTGGGCTGCGGCCTGCCGCTGCTGCTCACGCTGGCAGCCTACGGCGCCCTCGGGCGGGCCGTGCTACGCAGCCCAGGCATGACTGTGGCCGAGAAGCTGCGTGTGGCAGCGTTGGTGGCCAGTGGTGTGGCCCTCTACGCCAGCTCCTATGTGCCCTACCACATCATGCGGGTGCTCAACGTGGATGCTCGGCGGCGCTGGAGCACCCGCTGCCCGAGCTTTGCAGACATAGCCCAGGCCACAGCAGCCCTGGAGCTGGGGCCCTACGTGGGCTACCAGGTGATGCGGGGCCTCATGCCCCTGGCCTTCTGTGTCCACCCTCTACTCTACATGGCCGCAGTGCCCAGCCTGGGCTGCTGCTGCCGACACTGCCCCGGCTACAGGGACAGCTGGAACCCAGAGGACGCCAAGAGCACTGGCCAAGCCCTGCCCCTCAATGCCACAGCCGCCCCTAAACCGTCAGAGCCCCAGTCCCGTGAGCTGAGCCAATGATGTGGCCTAGCGGAAGCTGCCTCCTCACCCTAGGTGTTGCTGGAGAACCCTGAGGGCAGGGCCCGAGCCCCGACACATCCCTTCCCCCAAAAAGCAACACCTGTGCTTGCAGCCAGGTCAGGCCCAGCTGCAGCCCAGGCAGGAGCAGTCGCCTTTCCCACCCACAGCGCTGGCCACAGGGCTCCCTGCAGGGTCAGGGACCAGACCACGCCCAGAGGAGGGGAGGCACTGGCCCCCGCCACAGGACTGGAGACGCAAGAACAAAAAGAACCAAGTAGAGAGAGTGGAGCTGCTTTATTGCCCTTGGAGCCCGCGCTCTCGGAGGCTGTCTTCTGTCGCCAAGGGTCCCGGACCGAGTACACAGTGGCAGCTGGCTTAGTTGGTGGACGGCCTGGGGTAGGGGAGGGTGGCAGGTATAAGACTTCTGGGGGCACCCCAAGACCCCAGACACCCAAGTGGCATCTTGGGGGTGGGTGGGCAGAGGACGGGGTAATGTGAGGACGAAGCGGGCACGGAGCCAGATGGCCAGTCTCCAGGCCTGGTCCACGGACTGGCAGGGACCCCAGGCACAAGAGCTGCCACCCCTCTGCCCGGTTTTGGAAAAAAACAATAAAGGACTGTCCCCTCAAAACCAGCCGGGGGACTGTTAAATTGGCTCAGGGCTAT